TCCCATTCAGACCCTAATCAAGGCTTCTGAAGGTAGGGGTTTTGTCTTTCTCTCCTTAAAAGATGTCTTGAGGTAGGCATTTGAAGCCTGGAAAATCATTCCCAGGGAGTCAGGCTACTCTTATCTACTCTTCTAGGTATTTCTTGGCCAAATGTTTCTAATCCCAGAGCCCACCCCCTAAACCTTTTTTTTTTGAGATGGAGTCTCACTCTGTTGCCCAGGCTGGAGTGCTCTGGTGCGATCTCTGCTCACTGCAAGCTCCGCCTCCTGGGTTCACGCCATTCTCCTGCCTCAGCCTCCCAAGTAGCTGGGACTACAGGCGCCCGCCACCACGCCCGGCTCATTTTTTGTACTTTTAGTAGAGACGGGATTTCACTGTGTTAGCCAGGATGGTCTCGATCTCCTGACCTCGTGATCCGCCCACCTCGGCCTCCCAAAGTGCTGGGATTACAGGCATGAGCCACCGCACCCAGCCTAACCTTTTCTAATACAATTACTGTCTTCAAGCCAGCACATGGAGACATTTGAGCTGGACTCCTGTGTCCTTGGGAGCTGACTTTTCTTTTTTTCTTTTCTTTCTTTTTTTTTTTCTTTTTTTCTTTTTTCTTTTGGAGATAGGGTCTCACTCTGTAGTCCAGGCTGGAGTGCAGTGACGTGAACACAGCTCACTGCAACCTCGACCTCCCCAGGCTCAGGTGATCCTCTCATCTCAGCCTCCTGAGGAGCTGGGACTACAGGTGCACGCCACCATGCCTGGCTAATTAAAATGTTTAACTCCTGGGCTCAAGCATGCCTCCCACCTGGGCATCCCAAAGTGCTGGGATTACAGGTGTGAGCCACCACACCCAGCCCAGAAGGCAACCTTCAATATTGAGCTTTGCTCTTCTCAAAAACCTGGTGTCACAGCACTGGCCTCCAGCGCATCCAGCCGCGGGCCCCTTTTGCTCAATAACGGTTTCTATGGAGACATCTGTGATGCCACCACTGCTCCCAGGAGCCCACAGGACCTGGAGCTCTGGAAGCTGATCTCCTCCCACTGCACCAGCCAGCAGGTTCATGTTCGAGGCCATCTTCCCCTCCACACCCCAAGCCAGGCTGAAGAGAGATCCACGGGAAAAGCCGGGCCTGTCCTCATTCAGGTCCACATTCAGGCAACAAAGCTCACTTGGTCTTTGCATCCCACGCCTCATGTTACCTAAGGAGGCCAGCCCATCTCAGAGGCACAGTTCGATGTCCAGCTCGATGGCCAGGGCCCTGGTGCTCCTCCAGAGCATGGCCAGCCGGGACGCCCGGTGCCCAGAATGGAAACCGCACCAAAAGCCACGCACGCTCAGCAAGTCGGTCCAGACCATCAGCCGCTACTACAGGAAGACGGTATGGGGTCCCGGGAGGAGGGCTGCCACGAGCCTTGTCTGTCTTACTTTCCCCGCTCTGCCAGAGTGAACCCAAGGATGCCGCCAGCCTCACCGGCTTCATGTCCAAAATGGAACTTCGAAGGGTCTTCCCCACGCATCCTGACTGCCCCCAGTTCAGCACCAGGGCCACATCCATGTCCCACTGTGGTAAGAGCCCCCCACCAGGACCGCCTGTGAAAAGTCACCAGATGGCATCTTTAACACTCTACAGGTTCACCCACTGAGGCCGATTTGTCCGGAGAGATTGACAACAGCTCGGAGACCTGGAGAGGCACCCAGGACCTGTTCTTGGCCAGGCGGGGCTCAGACACGAACGTGGACGGTGAGGGAGCCCCTAGGGCCTCTGCCTGCACCCATTTCTCACTTGGCCTCCGCTGTCGCCACAGGGTACCTCCTTCCCTTCAGTAAGAGCATCTGCGAGTTCGATTACTTGCGGAAGAGGAGAAAATCCCAGACTTTGAGTCCGGTCACCAGCAGCTCAGTCGCATCTCAGAGCTGCCTGAGAAAGAGGATGCCCTGGTACCTCTCAGTCATCCACGAGAAGGTACTGGCGGAGGGGGTGCAAATCCCGGCCCCCCCACGGGGGCTGCCCTTGGTTTTCTGCCCAGGATCACTGCCTGTCTGAGCTGGAGATACAGGTTCAGAAGAAAGACGAGGAGATCCTGCTGCTCCAGGAGGAGAGGGAGGCCCTGAAGATGCAGCTGAAATGCCTTCTGAAAGGCAAAGGCCAAGAGACATCCATGTCCCCAGGCAGGAGGGTGAGCCAGCCCCAGCGGGGCACAGCGCAGAGGGAAAGCTGAGGGTCCCACGGGCGTCTTGCAGGAGCAGCTCTCAGACGCTTCGCTGAAGCTGGGCAGGCTGAGCCTCCTGAAGGCCTTCTCCAGACATGAGGAGGAGCTGCAGCACTGGTGGCAGGTGCGGGCCGCCTGGAGAGCAGGCACGCAGTGCCTGCCCAGCCCCTGCCCTACCCATCTTACAGATGCAGGAGGAGTCTGCGGCACCGGAGAGGGGCAAGGAGCCCGACCTGGGAGGTGGCGAGGAGGACGAGGGCCTGGAAGGGGAGCCCGATGGGGTGGAGGACACGGGTGCCTGGGGAGGTGTGAGCCAGATGGGATCCGTGCATGAGGAGGGAAGCGAGGAGGAGGAAGAGGAGGAAGGGGACAGGGATGAGGACTCAGAGGAAAGGGAGCTGCCGGAGGAAGAGGAGATCCCCAGGAGAAGGGCCTCCTCCCTGGCCGAGTCGTTTGAGGAGGAGCTGCTGGCCCAGCTGGAGGAGTACGAGCAGGTCATCCTGGACTTCCAGTTCAACCTGGAGGCCACCAGGACCAGATACTCCCTTGCAACAGGTAGGGCCTCGGCGGGGGGCACTGGGCTTTGGCTCCTGCTCACCGCCTCTGCCTCTGTGCCCAGGAGTGATTGCGTCTTTACAACAACAAGTGGATTTCCAAGAAACCCAGCTGCGAAAGATCAATACGGAAAATGAGACGCTGCAGAAGGAGCTCCGAGAGCGGAGGCAGCAGCTACAAGCCATGACCGACAAGGTGGCCGTGCGCTCAGTACCGGCCTCCGCTCCTCCCCCAAGCCAACCCTTCTGTCTCCTTCCAGTTCTCCAACCTCCGAGAAGATAAGAAACACCAAGAGATGATGGGGCTCATTGAAAAGGACAACCAGCTCCTCCGACAGGTGACAGCCTGGGTGTCGTTAAATGATCAGCCCCCACCTCTTTTTTCTCCCCGGCTGTCCCCAGCAAGTGTCGGAACTGGAGAGAAAGCTCACCAAGCGGGACTGTGTCATCTCAGAGTTGGACACCAAGGTCAGCCAGCTGCAGGAGCAGGTGGAACTGGACCAGAACCACCTGCAGAGGTGGAAGCAGCTGCAGGAGGATTTGCAGAGCAAGAAGGAGATGATTCAGCAGGCAGAGCAGCACACCCGCGTGGCCCTGGAGAGCTCCCAGTCCAGGGTATGCCCAGCCCTTCCTCCTGAGGGTCTGTCGGCGAATGATAGTGTTGTCCCTTTGCTCACAGCTCGAGAGGTTAAGGAATAAGATCATCCAGGCCACCTTTAGCATCTCCGGGACCAAGTCCTTGGCCAACGAGATCTCTGACAATGACATCCTGGAAGCCCTGCAGGTATACCCCTAAGCTCAGCTGCCTCTATCCGGAGGCCACCTCGACGGCTGTGTTTCTTGTGTAGAGAATTATCTCAGAGAGAAGCGACTACTATAATCAGCTGAAGCAGAAAGGCGTCAAAGTGCCCCCCCTGCAACAGTCAGAGGCCTTCCTGACCAGCAAATCCAAGAAGGGGACCTCCAAGTAGGCCCAGCCAGGCCCCCAAATACGGTCAGCCCAGCAGAGGCCGGGGCCCAGCTCCAGAACCACCCGCCCCCACCATGCGTCCTGCTCTCAGACTCAGAATTAAACCCCGGTGTTGGCACTGTCCCACCTTTTTCTTCTCTGGGATCCACGCGGGG